TCTAGCAGGAGCCAAAAAAGACATTAACCATCCGATTATAAATCATTTAGTTATATGATGTCGCAAAGGTTCTGTAAAAATATAGGGTAGAATGAGGCAAAGAACAAGGCGGGTAGGGGGACTCAGGTTCCTAAATAGGTTTTAGTAGATCTGTGACCTCCCTGAAATCTGTAAAATTTTGTCTGTGTCTGTATACATTTAATGGGGTGGTGGGGAGGTGGGGGTGTGCGGCAGGGATAGGAAGCACAGATTCCATGCTCAAGAGTCTGTGAATCCTAAGAGATTAAGAACCGGCCGGGCGTGGTGGCTTACGCCTGTAATCCCAGCACTTAGGGAGGCCGAGGCGGGCAGATCACCTGAGGTCGGGAGCTCGAGACCAGCCTGACCAACATGGAGAAACCCCGTCTCTACTAAAAATACAAAATTAGCCGGGCATGGTGGCACATGCCTGTGATCCCAGCTACTCGGGAGGCTGAGGCAGGAGAATCGCTTGAACCCGGGAGGCGGAGTTTGCAGTGAGCCGAGATCGCGCCATTGCACTCCAGCCTGGACAACAAGAGCGAAACTCCGTCTCAAATAAAAGAAAAAAAAAAAGGGAGAGATTAAGAACCACTCTACCCTTCATGTCCATTTGGGCGCTATTTATATACAAACCTTTTCCGCGTGGGAAGGCAGGGAGGGATAGAGGGAGAAGCCAGTAGCTTGGCGGTCTACTGAGAACGACCCCAGCTTTAGGCTTACAGACATCAAAAGTAATCACTCTTCTATATGAGAAAAGACAACACGCTCATTAATTTTTTAAAACGTAGTTACTTAAAAAGATTGGGAGATTTTCTATTCCTCTATCAATGGGGATTTCCAGGCACGTGCCCCACCCAAGGCCCACGCCCAGAGCGCCCGAGTGGCAGGACAACGCCCGCTGACATCTTCCCGTCCCGACGGCACAGGCTACTCCGAGCTCCGCCTTTTAGATTGCACCGAGAGAAGCCAGCTACAGCTTGGAGTCCAGGCCGGGTTTTCAAGCATCAAGACGGAAGTAACAGCGGAAAGGAAGTTCCAAGGCCCGCGCTGGGAAAAAGGTGGGGGGACCAGGGGAAGACTCGGAGTGCGATGGCGGCGCAAATTCCAATTGTGGCCACCACTTCCACTCCCGGAATAGTCCGGAACAGCAAGAAGAGGCCGGCCAGCCCTTCCCACAATGGCAGCAGCGGCGGGGGCTATGGCGCCAGTAAGAAGAAAAAAGCGTCCGCTTCCAGCTTTGCGCAGGTACGCAGTCGCGCTCCCAGGCTGCGCGTGCGCTCATTCTCTCTCTTGCCTGCTGCCATGTAAGACGTGCCTTTCGCCTTCCACCATGATTGTGAGGCCTCCCCAGCCACGTGGAACTGTGAGTCCATTAAATCTCTTTTTCTTTATAATTTCATTCTCTCTCTTGCCTGCTGCCACGTAAGACGTGCCTCTTGCCTTCCGCCATGATTGTGAGGCCTCCCCAGCCGCGTGGAAATGTGAGTCCATTAAACCTCTTTTTCTTTATAATACTTCTTCAAACTATTTTTATTATGTTTTAAGGGTATCAGCATGGAAGCCATGAGTGAGAATAAAATGGTGCCCTCTGAGTTTAGCACAGGACCTGTGGAAAAAGCTGCCAAACCTTTGCCATTTAAGGATCCCAACTTTGTGGTAAGCATCGAAGGTATTAGCTGAATAAACATTTGTTTCTTCTAATCCATGCCTTCAATTCAAGCACTCTGGCCACGGTGGCGCAGTAGCTGGCAAGAAGAACAGAACCTGGAAGAACCTGAAACAAATCCTCGCTTCTGAAAGGGCATTGCCGTGGCAACTGAACGATCCTAACTGTGAGCTGTCTAGAGCCTTCCATGTGTTTGTAGTTTAGTTATCTTTTTTTTTTTTTTTTCCCAGACTTCAGTATTGATGCTCCTCCATCCTTTAAGCCAGCTAAGAAGTATTCTGATGTTTCAGGTCTGCTTGTGAGTATGATTATATCTCTTATAACATTAAATTCTGCCCTTCCCTGTGCCTCTTTTCACCCAGGCCAACTACACAGACCCCCAGAGCAAACTGCGGTTCAGCACCATTGAAGAGTTTTCCTACATTCGGAGGCTGCCCTCTGACGTCGTCACCGGCTACCTGGCCCTGAGGAAGGCCACGAGCATCGTTCCCTGAGCCCCAGAAAGGGAGATGAAGTGGAAAGCTGTTTCAAAAACAGACTCTGGACTCATGATTTTGTTTCACGGAAACAAACTCGTTCTGCTGTCAATCTGAAAATGCCAGTGCTGTGCCTTGGAAAGAATGTTTGGCTTTAATTTAAGGGTTTTTTTTTTTTTTAGTGTGTGTTTTCCCTCCAAGTGTGATATTTCCTGCTGAATTAAATTATACTTCAGTTGTTGCCTCAAGTAAAGGTGTTTGACAAGAAGATACAATAAAACCATACTTTTCATTTATCCCAAGTCCCTGAATTTTTGTTTTAAAGTGG